GGCATGGTGGCATGCGCCTGTGGTCCCAGCTACTTGGGAGGCTGAGGTGGGAGAATCGCCGGGACGTCGAGATTGCAGTGAGCTGAGATCGTGCCACTGCACTCCTGCCTGGGTGACAGAGCAAGAACGTCTCAAAGAAAAAACAACAACAACAACAACAACAACAACAACAAAAACACAAGGCCTGTGGTTGGGGGAAGGTTGTAACTCTAAAAAAGACCCATGTGGCTACAGCGAGGGACACTGGGTGTAGGTAGAGATAAGAAGAGTGATACTCAGTTCTCACATCACGGCGGACTGAATACAGGCCCGGGGAGTGAGAGACCATCCACCCCTGTGATCTGGGGCAAGTCACCAGCCCTTTCAGAGAAGCTTCCGTCTTCTCTGCAAAATGGGACAATACCTTGCTTCACAAGCTTGCAAGGATCAAAAGAACTGGTAGTGGGCCGGGCGCGGTGGTTCACGCCCGTAATCCCAGCACTTTGGGAGGTCGAGGCAGGTGGATCACTTACTTGAGGTCACGGGTTCGAGACCAGCCTGGGCAAAATGGTGAAACCCCGTGTCTGCTAAAAATACAAACATTAGCCTGGCGTGGTGGCAGGTGCCAGTGATCCCAGCTACTCGGGAGGCAGAGGCAGGAGGATCGCTTGAACCCAAGGGGTGGAGGTTGCAGTGAGCTGAGATCGCGCGCTGCACTCCAGTCTGGGCAACAGATCAAGACTGTCTCAGAAAAAACAAACAAAAAAGAACTGGTAGAGGAAGCGCTTTGCATACTATCGTTCACAGTATTATTACAAATACAACCATTAGGAAAACATGCAGAGCATAGCCCCGAACTCACGAGCTGCGCCGGCCCGCGCGTGCGCGACAGGCGGGCGGAGCCAGGGCAGTCCAGGCACCGCCTTGACCCGCCCCAGCCTCTTCCCCTTCCCTGTTCCTCCCACTTCCGCGGGCACCCAACTGTGCGTCTCCTGCGCGCTGACGTCAGGTGCGTGCCCCTGTCCGGCAGCCGAGGAGACCCCGCGCAGTGCTGCCAACGCCCCGGTGGAGAAGCTGAGGTGAGTGCGGGGCCCGAGGTTCCCCGCGGGAGTTAGCTTTTCTTTTTCTTTCTTCTTTTTTGAGACGGAGTCTCACTGTGTTGCCCAGGCTGGAGTGCAGTGGCGCCATCTTGGCTCACTGCAGTGCGCCTCTGCCCCCCGAGTTCAAGCGATTCTCCTGCCTCAGGCTCCTGAGTAGCTGGGACTACAGGTGCGTGCCACCATGCCCAGCTAATTTTTTGTTAAATAAACAAATGTCTTTAATCTTTTTGCAGGTCATCATCAGATTTGAAATATTTAAAGTGGATACAAAACTATTTCAGCAATGCAGACAATTAAGTGTGTTGTTGTGGGCGATGGTGCTGTTGGTAAAACATGTCTCCTGATATCCTACACAACAAACAAATTTCCATCGGAATATGTACCGACTGTAAGTATAAAGGCTTCCTTCTGTTAGTAAAAACACTAACAGTGTTGTATTTTTTTGTTTTTAGGTTTTTGACAACTATGCAGTCACAGTTATGATTGGTGGAGAACCATATACTCTTGGACTTTTTGATACTGCAGGTGAAAACTTAATGTCTTTTATACTGTTTTGATGAATTCTCTCCAATATTTTTCTTTTTTCTAGGGCAAGAGGATTATGACAGATTACGACCGCTGAGTTATCCACAAACAGATGTATTTCTAGTCTGTTTTTCAGTGGTCTCTCCATCTTCATTTGAAAACGTGAAAGAAAAGGTAAGCTGATCAGATACTCTTGCCCTAAGAAGACAAAGGTGTATTTTAAAATACCTTTTTTTAGTGGGTGCCTGAGATAACTCACCACTGTCCAAAGACTCCTTTCTTGCTTGTTGGGACTCAAATTGATCTCAGAGATGACCCCTCTACTATTGAGAAACTTGCCAAGAACAAACAGAAGCCTATCACTCCAGAGACTGCTGAAAAGCTGGCCCGTGACCTGAAGGCTGTCAAGTATGTGGAGTGTTCTGCACTTACACAGGTAAGAATGGCATGAAACCCCATGTGTATTTAACCGCCCATTTTTTCTTTCTACCCCTTTTCAGAAAGGCCTAAAGAATGTATTTGACGAAGCAATATTGGCTGCCCTGGAGCCTCCAGAACCGAAGAAGAGCCGCAGGTGTGTGCTGCTATGAACATCTCTCCAGAGCCCTTTCTGCACAGCTGGTGTCGGCATCATACTAAAAGCAATGTTTAAATCAAACTAAAGATTAAAAATTAAAATTCGTTTTTGCAATAATGACAAATGCCCTGCACCTACCCACATGCACTCGTGTGAGACAAGGCCCATAGGTATGGCCCCCCCCTTCCCCCTCCCAGTACTAGTTAATTTTGAGTAATTGTATTGTCAGAAAAGTGATTAGTACTATTTTTTTTTGTTGTTTCAAAAAAAAAATTTTTGTGTGTGTGTGTTTTTTTTTTTTTTTTTTTTGTTGTTTAAAAGCAAGGCATGCTTGTGGATGACTCTGTAACAGACTAATTGGAATTGTTGAAGCTGCTCCCTGGTTCCACTCTGGAGAGTAATCTGGGACATCTTAGTGTTTTGTTTTGTTTTTTTCCCTCCTCTTTTTTTTGGGGGGGAGTGTGTGTGGGGTTTGTTTTTTAGTCTTGTTTTTTTAATTCATTAACCAGTGGTTAGCCCTTAAGGGGAGGAGGACGGATTGATTCCACATTCCACTTCCTAGATCTAGTTTAGAAAACATGTTCCCCATCTGGTGCTCTTAGGAAGGAGTATAGTAAATGCCTCATTTAATAACATACTCCTTTTTGAAAGTTGCCTTTTCTCTCCACCCTTGAGTAGATCCAGTATTTGATGAAACTCATGAAAGTGGGTGGAGCCCATCTTGCCCCTCCTCTTTTCTAGGACGCACTATATGTGACTGTGACTTTCAAGGACATTTGTTTGCCATTTGCTGATTTTTTTGGGAAGTTAATTTCTAACTTCTTTCACTGATAAATGAAGAAAAGTATTGCACCTTTGAAATGCACCAAATGAATTGAGTTTGTAATTAAAAAAATTTTTTTCCCTTTCAGTCATTGTCTTATATGCTTAGCATAGATTTGCAGCTCAGTAGTATATGGTGTTCCTAGAATGCAGCTGAAGACCTGTTATGTAGAGGAAATACGAGGGGTGGTGCTAGAAGACAGACATCTGTGGAATGATTCACATCCTCTCAAGTTAGGAGGATGGAGGCCTGCTTCATTAAGAAGCTGGGGGTAGGGTGGGGGTGGGGAGAACACTTAACAACATGGGGACCAGTCAGGGGAATCCCCTTATTTCTGTTTTGCATATGAGGAACCCTAGAGCAGCCAGGTGAGGCTCTCTAGTTTAATAAAAATCATGGAAAGACTCTTAATGCAGACTCTTCTTAAGTGTTAATAGGGATTTTTTCAGCTTATTTTGGTTGCAGTTTCCAATTTTTAAAAATGTTGAGGTAATCTTTCCCACCTTCCCAAACCTAATTCTTGTAGATGCATTAGTGTTGAACCAATGCTTTCTCATGTCTCAATTCTTTGTATATGCATTCTTTTCAGATGTATTAAACAAACAAAAACCCTTCACAAGCCAGCCTGAGGGTTGTTATTTTCCCTCCGTCTCTTACTTTTCAGATATTGAGGAGTGGGAATTTGACTCTTGATAACATCAATTTCTAACAAACTTTGGGATAAAATTTTAAAGCTTTATTATTTTTATTTTCTGGCATTTTAGTTTGAGATAATATTTAGCCCTCTATATGTTCAGGTTTGTGCTTTCTCCTCTAAGTTTGACCCTTCCCTTAAATACCAAGTAGGTCCATAATAATTCTTAGTGAAGCAGTGTTCAGGAAGCTCACTGCTCATGGTGGAAGGAAATGTCAGTGTACCTTTAATCCATAGATCATTGAAAAGCAGCTCATTTTCCCCCAAGTTTTCTGCATCAGTGGTTCTCCAACTGGAGTGCAGCTTGAACAATGTGATTTTTAAGTTTTCCAGGCATTTCTAAAATGTAGCCAAGTTTGGGAATCACCACACCTAGTTGGTTATCTCAAACTACTACTATCAGAATACAGGTTCTGTGCTGCGAATCTGAATATGGGATACATTTTCTTTAGGTAGCAAGAAAGGTTTATTTACCTTTAGGACATTATACTGATCTGCATGAGAATCTTAGAAACTAAGAACCCTTAAAATCAGTTAAGGTTGGTACACTGTGGCCTCATTTTGATAGTTCTCTGCATGGAGTCATGTTTGGCATGATTTGCATACTGTGCTAGAATTAAGCTGGGTTGGTTGAGAAGGGGTTAGGAAGAGGCAGATGTAAGCTTTAACAGTTCTAACCAAGAAATGCATCTTATTTATTCCTTGTTGACTATACTAGGGAGAGATACCTGGATCATGTGATACCCTGGAAAGCAGGGACATATGTATCCTTAGTGTAGTCAGGGGCGTATAGGTCCTTGACTATTGCTATATCTTTGTCCTAAAGCAATGCTTGACATGATATGGCTCTAGAAGTAGTCATTGGATGGGTATATTATTTTATAAATGAGTAAGTGAAATAAAGCAGGTCATACAGTTGTGTCAACGAATTATCCGTGTATCAGAAGAACAAGGATGATGGGGATTGATTGAAGCTAATGTTTTCTTAAATATTTTCAGATTGATTTCTGCATGTCAGAAGAACTTGGGTAGCAAGTGGATGCAGCTTAGGTTTTCCATTTAAATATTGTTTTCTATTTGACGTAACAAACTTGCTTATAGTCGTGGCTTAGAAGGTGAGTGATATTCTCCAGGGAGTATGATTTAGAGGCTGGAAAGGGTTATTGAAAATAGTCCTTACAGGCTTAGTTTGTGTCAGAATTTATAGTATTTAATACGATGTTAATATATTATTGCTATTTATAAGTGTTTTACTGAACATCCTAGAAATAGATTTTTTTTTTTTTTTTTTTTTGAGACGGAGTCTCGCTCTGTCGCCCAGGCTGGAGTGCAGTGGCGCGATCTCGGCTCACTGCAAGCTCCGCCTCCCGGGTTCACGCCATTCTCCTGCCTCAGCCTCCCGAGTAGCTGGGACTACCGGCGCCCGCTACCACGCCCGGCTAATTTTTTGTATTTTTAGTAGAGACGGGGTTTCACCGTGTTAGCCAGAATGGTCTCGATCTCCTGACCTCGTGATCCGCCCGCCTCGGCCTCCCAAAGTGCTGGGATTACAGGCGTGAGCCACCGCGCCCGGCCAGAAATAGATTTTATAGTTAAAGCGATGTTCTTCAAGCTGGACTTTATGCCACAAGGGGAGTGTATTCTAAAGGGGAAGAAAAGGATTGTGGTTTAAAAGAACAATTGTAATATTTCCTTCATTCTGAGGTGTATTTTTCTCACATTTTCATATTGTAATTAGGATACCTGTTAACATTGGTGTACATTTAATGTAGTAGTACTTTTTCTCCTTTTGCCCTGCAAGTTGTCACTAAATTTGTGCTATCATAATTGTTACCTTCATAGAATGCTTAAATAGTGGTACTTCTTTGACTTGTTAGGTTTGGACTATTTTCCTTTTCTTCTTCCATTTGTGAGGTAAATTAGTGGTTATTTTGGTGCTGGGTGCTAAGAAACTCGCAAAACAAGGGCCCTGCTCAAGAAGGATTGAAACTTAGTCCTTGCTGGGTACAAATTTAGAAATTTGTTATATAACTGTGGGGCAAGGGACAACATTTCACCAGGAAGTAGCAACTCCATCATCTTTCAGGAAGGGCTGATGGTTAGGGCATCTCTGAATGATTATTGGAGGGAAGTGGCTTTATGTCACACTTGTTTTCTGTAAGTCTTACTCTGTATCTACCCGACTTCAGATCATGGTGATTTAATTACATGGCCCAATCATGTTTTCTTTCCAGGGCTGCTTGAATGCTTGAATACTTTTTTTTTTGAGATGGAGTCTCGTTCTGTCGCCCAGGCTGGAGTGCAGTGGTGCAATCTCGGCTCATTGCAAGCTCCGCCTCCCGGGTTCACACCATTCTCCTGCCTCAGCCTCCCGAGTAGCCAGGACTACAGGCATGTGCCACCATGCCTGGCTAATGTTTTGTATTTTTAGTAGAGATAGGGTTTCACCATGTTAGCCAGGATGGTCTCGATCTCCTGACCTCGTGATCCGCCCGCCTTGGCCTCCCAAAGTGCTAGGATTACAGGCGTGAGCCACCGCGCCTGGCCAGAATGAATACTTTTAATTACTACTATGAGTCTTTTTTCAAAGTGCCTCCACCTTAAAAAAAATTCCTTATTTTATTCACTTGCCAGAATAATGTTGCATTTGAACCATGCCAACGGTAGCTTATTAAAACAGCATTTATTTTTCTCATTCATGGGTCAGCTGAACTTGTCTCTAGCCTTCAGATTGGGCTCAGGTGGGCTTTGTGTTTGTCATTCTGGAGCCTAGTTCCAGAGAGCAGTGGCTGCTTGAGTGTGGACTTGCTTATGGTGGGCCAAAGAGGGGCAAGGGAAAGCGCATTTACACTTTCTCGTATTCCATTGCCCAGAGATGGCATATAGCCGATCCCAAGTCAGTGCTATTCATTCATTTTTTTAAAAAAATTTATTTATTTATTTATTTATTTATTTTCAGACGGGGTCTTGCACTGTTGCCCGGGCTGGAGTGCAGTGGTGGCATCTCCGCTCACTGCAACCTCCACCTCCCAGGTTCACATGATTCTCCTGCCTCAGCCTCCTGAGTAGCTGGGATTACAGGTGTCTGCCACTGCGCCCGGCTAATTTTTTGTATTTTTAAGGGAGACTGGGTGTCACTATGTTGGCCAGACAGATCTCAAACTCCTGACCTCCTGATCCGCCCTCCTCAGCCTCCCAAAGTGCTGGGATTATAGGCATGAGTCACTGCGCCCGGCCTATTCATTCATTCTTACAGTGAATTAGTAAATTCAACAAATAGGTTTTTTTAAAGCAATTAAGGCACTGAGGATATACAGAGAGTAAAATAGATGTCTCCTGACTTCTACTTGGAATTTTCTTTCCCTTACAGTTTTGATAGCTGCTTTCTCTTGAATAACTATGTCATCTCTTTCCACTTTGCATTGCTCCCAAGAGAGTAATGTAAAAGTTTTATCTGTGCATGCATATTCATGACACATTCATTTGTCATTATTTATCAAAAACCTGTTCCCTTCCCTGGCACTGGAGACATTGGAGAATGACAGTCTCAAGCAGTGCAGAGATGTAAGCAGGCAGAGGTAAGGACTTTGGTCTCAATAGCCTACAGGGTGCTTCATCCACTCACTGTATTCTGTGTGCCTGTGCCGCGGTGCAGGTGGTCAGTTGGAACCCCTGATGGGTATCTGGGCCACTGCCCAGGCCACACAGAGCCTTTGTGCAAATTAGAAAAGGCCCTTCCAAAGATACTTTATGAACGACTTGTAATAATTTAGTGATTTTATTTTCCAAAGCAAGGCATTTGGTTGCTACCTGCTAGAACTGTTACAGTAAATACACAGATCTATTTTGTGAGCAAATAGTACTGCCTTGGATGTGGTACCCTTGTGCAGTGCACAACTTGGACAGTTCATACACAATGTTGTATTGAGATGATTGTTATTCTACATTGTATTTATTTAGATAGTGGGATTGAAAATAGGCTAAGATGGAGAACTGGGTGGGGAACAATTTGTAATCCTTTTTAGTTCATATGTCACAATCACAGAATTGAGACTAGCTAGTTTAAATCCCTGCATCTTGCACATGGTGAGGAAAGGTGAGGACATTTAGATGACCTTTGCCTGTCACCACACAGCTGTATGGTAGCAGAGCTGGGCGTGAAACCTGCATTCCTGGCCTCTCCTTTTGTGGTGCTTACAGTGCTGTGTTAGGTCCAGTTTTACCTCTTAAATCTGTATTATTACTTTTTTTTCGAGACCAGATCTTACTCTGTCGCCCAGGCTGGAGTGCAGTGGCGTGATCTCGGCTTGCTGCAATCTCTGCAATTCTCATGCCTCAGCCTCCCAAGTAGCTGGGACTACAGGCGTGAGCCACCGTGCCTGGCTAATTTTTGTATTTTTAGTAGAGATGGGGTTTCACCATGTTGGCCAGGCTGGTCTTGAACTCCTGACCTCAGGTGATCCGCCCGTTGCGGCCTCCCTAAGTGCTGGGATTATAGGCGTGAGCCACTGCGCCCGGCCTGAAATGTGTATTCTTAAGTCCGCCTTTCAAAGTTGAGTACTGCATTCTTGCGGCTCTACCTAAGTTTCTCCTAGAATCTCCCTGCACTTCTTGTTTTGCTGCCATCAGGTAATTTGTGCATTAGAACTAGCTTGGAACAGAATGGGTAAACTTCTGTGAAGTTAGACACTTGCCTCTTAGAGGCATATCCAGTGAGTCTTTAAAGCCCTACGTTATAGAAAAATGTGAAGTATGTCTAATAAAGGAGTACAGTGGAAGGTTTAAAAGCACATTGCTGATTAGTGGGGTCAGGATGGGAGGAGAGCCCTGATTTTAATGCAGTGTCATAGTCTCATAGGTGATTTCCCCAAAAGCAAATAAATGCTCGATGGATTTTGGGTCCACCATGCATCTCTGAAGTAGAAGTGACAGATTTTCAAGGCTAAGGTAAGTATAGCATTTTCTCAACCCTATTACAATAGAGCACAGGATCATAACTGTTCTGTTTGCTCTGATGCGTCCCGCAGAGCAGTGCTTTTTCTCGGTGTGAACTGTGGATCACTTGTCTCAGTCATCAGGATTCCTGGACCCTGTAGGATTTACTCTCAATCTTTAGGGGTAGAGACTAGGAGCCTACATTTTGAACAAGCATCTTTTTATTTTGATGAAGTTTGCATTATTACTCCTAACAACGTGCCCTTTGGCAGGTAGCTTCCACTTTTCTGGCCTCATTATCTGTAAAATTGCATACTTAGTTATCATTGAGGTCTCAAATGCAGTTCGGGTTCCTGGTTGGTGAACAATTAGATGGGAAGGCTGAAAAAAAAAATACTCCTGAGATTCTGAATCTGTAAGTATGCAATGGGACCTGAGAATCAATCTAATTTCTAAAAGATTCCCAGATAGAACTTTGTTGAGCTATGTTTAGGGACCAGTGCACACCTTGGTGATAGAACCTTTTTGAAACTTTGAAAAAGTTAAAAGGGTTCTGTGTAATGTTACCTAAGAAGCTTATTTTTAAAAAAGGAAAGCAGTGCTTAGGGCCATATTGTTTTGAAATAGGATCTGAGCACCATTTAAATTTTTATAAATTATTTTTTAGAGGCATCACTTCTTTAAAGCCCATCAGATTAATGTGCCATTGGTTTGAAAACCATGACATGAGATGATTTCTTAAGGTTTTATTTGTGTCAGACATGAATTTTAGAGTATTTCTGGGCTATAGGTCATTACAGCTTTACTTATTTATTTTTTGGAGACAGGGTCTCACTCTGTCACCCAGGCTGGAGTGCAGTGTCGTGGTCTTGGGTCACTGCATCCTTGACCTCCCCAGCTCAAGCGATCCTCCCGCCTCAGCCTCCCGAGTAGAAGGTACTACAGGTGTGTGACACCACGCCTGGCTCATTTTTGCATTTTGTGTAGAGAGGGGGTTTTGCCATTTTACCCAGGCTGGTCTCGAACTCCTGAGCTGATCCTCCCACCTCGGCCTCCCAACGTGCTGGGATTACAGGCATTAGCCACTGTGCCCAGCTGGGTATGGATTTCTGAGTGGAGGGAATGTGAACAAAGGAGGGCCCAGGCATGTTTGCAGAGTGGCTGGGGGCCCTGCTTCACCACGGCATAGGGACGGGTGCAGTAGGAAGAAAGGTAGCCTCAAGGCCCCCATAAATAAATTGGTGCATTAAGGAAGGAATATTAATCACATCCAGGAGGGCTCTGCCCTAACTGCTGAGAATCATAAAAGAAATGGGGACATATTCTGGCGAAATAACAGCTTTGTTAATTGAGCTCTTACTGTGTGCCTTTGCACTGTGTTAAGCACATGGTGTTATCACACTTGCTACTCACAACAGCTCTGAGGTTGATAGTACAGGTATCTTCTTTTTATGGAGCAGGACTCTGAGACATCATAATTGCTTGGTATATGCAGCCAGAGTTGGAAATCCTATCTGTCTGATTTTGGAAACTGTGTGCTTACCATTACATATCTTATGTGGAAATAAAATGTATATGATTAATTACAAAGCTGAAAATCGTAGTTGAAGCATCATATAGTGCACAGGGCAAGCAAAGCAGCATAAAAGGCTTCATCTGTAAGGGTAGGTTTGTTGGGTAGGAGCTTTTTGGGGGAGGTGACTTTAGGATCAGTTGTAGCATGAGAGAATATGACACCTTCTTCCTTTAGAGGATCTAAAGGTGTAGCTTTAGAGGATTGTAGGGTGCCTTTGCCCATTGTGTCATTTGGTCCTTCTTAAAATTTGAGTGTTTATTCTCTACATGGCACTCTTTTAAGCCTTTGTGTGAATTAACTCAGTCTTCTCAGCAATCCCCCATTTTTTCATATGTGGAAACTGAGGCATGTTATGATACAAAGCTTGTCCAAGAATTCAGAGCTAGCTTGTCCAAGAATTCAGAGCTAGTAAGTGAGGGAACTGGGATTTGAATTTAAGCAGTCTGTCTCTAGAGTCTGCTCAGCTGGCCTTTTTTTCTTTCTTCTTCTTCTTCTTCTTTTTTTTTTTTTTTGTATAATAGGCCTGTGAGTTGGGAAGAGCAGGGTTTGTTTGGTGAGAAAGTTGCACCTTAGTGAATACCCAAGGTCTGAGGGAGGCTTGGAGCCAGCTCTGCAACCTGGCTCCCTTCTTTCATTAGCTTGACCCAAGCACAGGGAGATGACTGGGGCTCTGCCTTCATCTTCTCTGCAAACGGTCAGGGATACTCATGCAGTTTTTGAGTTTAAGTAGTAAACTCCTAAACTTCAAGTCATGTTTGTATTAGTGATTTCACTTGACCTCAGTACAACTCTGTAAAAGAGGCAGGGATGGATGATGTCATTTGTCAAATGGTAAAACTGAGGCGAAACAACTTGGCATTGTTGGTGTTGTGCGAAGTACATGCATAGGCTTTGGATTTGAGTTTGGCTCTGCCACTAACTTGATCTATGTCTTCAGGCAAGTAACTTAAATGCTCTGAGTGTTGCATTCTCTGTGAAGTGGAAATAGCTGTACTTTGCCCAAGAGTTGTGAGAGTGACATGAATTGCTATATGTGAGGTTCTTAGCATAGTGCCTGGCAAGTAGAAGGTACTCATCTGTGAATGGGGTAGATAGCAGCTGTCTTCATCACTGTCATCATTGTTGGCTCACATCAAATCAGGACCAGAAAACCCTGTTGACTTCTGGGTCTTAAACTGCTGTATCAGTGAGGGGCTTCCTCCTCATACTCATTGCCAGGAGTAGAGTAAGGCTTTTAATTTCATCTCTAACCAACTCTGATAGGGCTGGAAATGTGTATGGAGTTCCAGACCCACCATGGGGCCCCAGTGCTAGCTTCTTAGCCCTCCTTTGTAAGGTTTGCACTAGTTTGATGGGAGAGGGATTTTTTTTGTCTTGATTCTGAAGCTCTTAAAGAAATGCTCCTTTTTCTCCATAACTTGAGGATTTCACAATTGTATTGGAATTATTGGTGTTAAGGAGTTAGGTCCATCTCTTGGCAGCTTGTGAAGGGTGGGCAGGCACCTGTGAATTCTTCACTGGCTTCTTGTAAGAATGACTTTACTGGAGGGTGCTGAGTTTGTGATTATCTCCTCTGCTGCTAGAAAACTCCGTGAACCCTGGTACATATAGCGTGATAAATCAAGTCCTGTTTTTGCTCCTAACTTGCATTATGGTGTTTGATACTATATCTTCATTTCTCCCATGGTAGTAATAACACTGTTGGAAAGAGCTCTCAGTTGGAAGTTGAAGATCCAGGTTCTAGTTGAGGCACCAGAGTTTCCTTGGGCAAGTTGCCATACCTTTTTGGGCCTTGGTTTCCTCATCTCAATAAAATGAGTTTCTGTTCCTTTTTGGTTTGTGTCTTTTTTTCAGTAGGCC